GAATTCCTTGTTAGGAAGTGTGTTTAAAGTTAATATGATAAAAAAGAGGCAACAGAGGGGAGGGTGTAAAAGAAGAGAAAGTGCACCAAACCTGTGCGTTTCACAGAGGAAGCTCTGTCCTCACAGCTTAGTGAACATGAATGATCCTCTCTCTGATTCCCTGTCTGTAAAAGGTTGTTTTGAACTCCAGGAAAGGTAAGTGACATGGGAAATGCGTGCTTCTGGGATGGAGGTGAGGGAGTAGGCACGAGAGTGGTACAAAGTGACAGGTGGTTTGCAGATGTGGCCATGTCAGGGAGCCTCTGAAAGCAGGTAGCCCTAGCTGATGTCCCTAGACCTTGCTCAGGTCAGTTCTTTGGGCATCTCTTCCACTGGGCTCCTGTGGCCCAGAGATGAAGCTTTCTGCTGGAAGATGAAGAAAAAAGGCTTTAGAGTTTTTATGGCCTTGAACCAATCACACCAGTGATGGTGAAAGGACTGAGCCTAAAATGGGACTGCCTCTGAATGATCCAAGTCCTCATCAGGCAGCACCTTGCGGGAGGACCATGATTAGATGATGAGAACAAACTTGTGTTTGGGCAAAACAGGCTCTTCCCTTGACGTTATTTTCTACCACCGTCCTCTAACTGGTGCCATTGCCCAGTACTAACTTCTTGCTCTCCCCAGGTGCCTCAGGAGCCCGTTGGAGACATTGGCATTAACTTATGGCTTCCTAGAAGAAGAGGACTTGAAATGCCTGCCCCGGTACCCAAGTCTCAGTCAACTGAAGCAGCTGAATCTGAGTCATGGTGCACTGCGCTTCATCCGTCTTGAGCCCCTCCGAGCTCTGCTAGAGAAAGTTGCTGCCACTCTTCAGACCCTCTTCTTAGTGGACTGTGGGATTGGGTACTCCAAACTCAGGGTCATCCTGCCTGCCCTGAGCCGCTGCTCCAACCTCACCACTTTCTGTTTTCACGGCAATGACACGTCCATGGATGCTCTGAAGGACCTGCTGCGCCACACAGGCAGGCTGAGCAATTTGAGCCTGGAAACATATCCTGCCCCTCGGGAGAGTCTTGACAACAGGGGTCGTGTCATTTTGGAGCTCCTCACCCCACTTCAGGCTGAGCTGATGCGTATACTGAGGGAAGTAAGGGAGCCCAAAAGGATCTTCTTTGGTCCGGTGTCCTGCCCTTGCTGTGGCACTTCGCCCACTGAGCAACTGGAGTTCAATTTTTGCTTGTGGGGAAGGCCTGCCTAGTGGGGTGGAGGTATAAAAAGCTTTTTCTCCAG